TGTTAGGGGAAGATCCACTGCTTAGAGCCCTTTAGGCCACTGCAAAGCCTTTGACTTTTACTTTGCGTGAAATGAGAGGGCACTGCAGAGTTTTGAACAAAGGAGTGACATAAGTTTATCAAGCATGACTCTGGCTGTTCTGTTGAGAAAAGTTTGCCACAGGGCAAGTGTGTAAACTGGGAGAGTTAGGATTCTACTGCAGTAATCCATGTGAGAGGTGATAGCAGTTTAGACCAAGATAGTGGCTACTTTGGTAGTGTGGGGTAACAGAACATGCTGATAGGATTGGATGTGAAGTGTGAAAGAATGGGAAGGATTCAGGATGATTCCACGGATTTTAGCCTGAGGAATTGGAAGGATTGGATTGTCAGCCAACAACTGAGATGGGGAAGGTTGTGGGTGGAGGAGGTTTGAAGAGGGCAGATCACGGGTTCAGTTTAAGGCATGTTGTTTTTGAGATGTCTGTTAGACAGCAAGGGGATATGTCAAAGTGTCAGTGAGATACAATTGTATAATGCAGTTCCTCCTTCCCATTCTTTAAAATGTCACACATTTTATGTTTTATGTTATAAATCTTACAGTACGTTTTTACTCTTGTTTCTTTAGATCATCAGTGATCTTTTAGAGCAATTAAAATGAAGACAAATTGTCTTTGTTATGTACCTCTACTTTTTACCATTACATTTAGCTATTTATTTATTTATTTATTTATTTATTTATTTATTTATGAGATACAGTCTTGCTCTGTCGTCCAGGCTAAAGTGCAGAGGTGCGATCTCAGCTCACTGCAACCTTTGCCTCCCAGGTTCCAGCTATTCTCCTGCCTCAGCCTCCTGAGTAGCTGTGATTATAGGTGCCCACCACCACACCTGGCTAATTTTTGTATTTTTAATAGACAGGGTTTTACCATGTTGGTGAGGCTGATCTCGAACTCCTGACCTCAAGTGATTTGCCCACCTCGGCCTCCCAAAGTGCTGGGATTACAGGCATGAACCACCGTGCCTGGCCCATTTATTTATTTTGAACTAAGTTTCTGTCTGGTATCATATTCTGAATGCTGAAGAACTTCATTTAACATTTCTTATAACACTTGTCTTCTGGCAATGAATTTTCTCAGCCTTTATCTGCCCTTCTGCCCTGCTCTTGTTCTTCTCCCCACAGTGGACTTCGCTGTGTTATTTTTTGGTGCTGGGTGGGCTGATGGTGAGGGGTATGGGAGAAGGATCTCTGTTGTCTTGTTCCATTCGCCCTCTTATGTAGGGTTTCTCTGCCTGGGCACTGGGAGTTGGGCTTTCTCAATATGCCTGCTCCTCTTCCCTAGGAGAGCTAATCTTTTAACTTGTGTCAGTGGTTGGTCTTTTGTGGGTGAACATTTCTTGTCCCTTCCCCAGTGGTAGGAGTCCTTTGATGGTTGTGGTCTAAGTGCTTGAGCCTGTACTGTTTCTTTCCCTTCTCCCCGCAGTGGTGGATCTTTACTGGGGTCATCCTGGGGATGACATAGTTTATTGCTTTTCTTCAGTAGCTAAAGGCTTTCTTCTGATATGAGAAAAAGGTCAGGACAGGAGGTGTACACTGTCATGCCATTCTTGCAGCAGCTGCTGTTCCGCTCTTGCATGACAGCATCACTGAGGAAGTCTCTTTGTTCTCCCATCTGTTCCCAAACCTCTCTCACATGGGGAGGTCCTTGGAAAATAATGTGAACATGCCTGTGAGCATCTCTTGGGTCTGGGGCTTGCTGTAGTTCTATACCTTCATTCTGTCTCACATTCCTCCTTTAGCAAGTTGTTAAAATGTTAGTTGATTTTTTACTTGTTTGGATGGTGGATGGAGTAGGGCACTGGCCACAGGTAAGCTAGTGCTCTCCTTAAGAAAAGTTATGATTTTGCAGTTTATCATTCTCATTGTTAGGATAGTAGTGATACTCTTACTAACCTTCTTGGTGGAAACTGAACTTTTATATATTTTTTATTTCAATAGCTTTAGGGGTACAAGTGGTTTTTGGTTACATGGATGAATTGTATAGTGGTGAAGTTTGAGATTTTGGTGTACCACTCACTGAGTAATGTATATTAAATCCAATATGGAGTTTGGATAACCCTCCTAGCCTGTCTCTTCCGAGTGTCCAGTGTTCATTATACCACTCTGTATGCCTTTGTGTACCCACAGCTTAGCTCCCATTTGTAAGTGAGAATGTGTGGTATTTGGTTTTTCATTCCTGAGTTACTTCACTTAGAATAATGGCCTCCAGCTAGATCCAAGCCGCTGCCAGAGACATTATTTTGTTATTTTTTATGGCTGAATAGTATTACATTGTGTATATATACATTTTCTTTTATCCACTCATAGGCTGATGGGCACTTAGGTTGATTCCATCTCTTTATGATTGTGAATTGGGCTGTGATAAACATACATGTGCAGGTGTCTTTTTGATACAATGCAGTTGATACAAAGCATTTCCTCTGCTTGCACTCACTCCATCCTGCAGCCCTTGGAAGAAGGTGCGTGCTTCTCTTTTGCCTTCCACCATGATTCTGTTTCCTGAGGCCTCCCTAGCAATGTGGAACTGTGAGCCAATTAAACCTCTTTCCTTTATAAATTACCCAGACTTAGGGAAGTTCTTTATAGCAGTGTGAGAATAGATTAATACACTTCTCATCCCTTTAAAAAAATACTCTGGAGTTATGGTTTTATATGTGAGGTTTCCTGGATCTGTTCTCTAAATATCATATTTTTATCTGGTCATGGTTTTCACTTGAGATTTTGTTTTTGAATTTGATTCTAAATATCATATTTTTATCTGTTCGTAGTTTTCACTTGAGATTTTTTTTTGAATTTGATTCTTATCTCTTTCTTTCAATTCATTCTGTAAAGATATTTAATTGGGAAGTTAATGGTTTTTAACTCTTAAAAGTTTTTTTTTTTTTGAGTGCTGTATTTGAATCTCCTTAAATTTTCTTAGATAATTCAGGTATTCCCTTTAGTTGAGGTATTCTGTCTGCTGCAGAACACAGAGCGTGGGTCTAATTCTTCTGCCTTATCTTCCTTTTTCTAGCAGCTCTGCTCCTTTGTATGGGCTGTATCCCTTGGTTGACTCATTGGAGCTCAAGACTGTTATTGAATAGTCCTCTGTGGCGTCAGTCCTGCAGGTGGTAGAAGGCAAATGGGTCTCTCTTCAGTGGGCCTGCACTGGCAGATAGGCTGTCAGTTCCCTGTCAGTCAGCTTTCTGGTCTCCTTGTACTTTTGTGGGCATCAAGAGCAGGAAAGATTGTGGGCTGTGACCCCCTCCATCTCTGACTTTCAAATTCTTTTTGGGATTCCCTGGTTTTCAGTCCTTGTCCCTGGTTACTCTGCTGTCCTCTACTTTATTACTAAGTCTACTGGAGAGAACACCTCACACCAGATTTCTGCCAGAACCTAAGGCTTCACTTGCATCCATTTGCCCACAGATGCTAGTAGTAGTTGTTTTGCTCAAGAGAGGAAAGTAACAGGTTTGAGGGTGAAGGGGAAAGGTGTTGCATTCAGGTCACCATATACCCACAATTCTTTTTGTCGCATCTCTTCTGCATTTCCGTTTTGTATTATTTCATAAGTGATGCATTTCATAAAGAATAATTCCATTTTATTATAGGCACCACTACATTTCTTTCCCCTGACCTCTGCTATATCAACTGGAGTAAGAGAGACAACTGCAGTAATTAAACTTGAAGTTTTTGTTCTCCCTCTAACAGGAAGCTGGCAGATGGAACAAGATGTTTGTGGCCATTAGTTCAGTGGCTCAAAATGTCAGGGCAGAAGTCTTTGCAATTCTCTTGGACTCAAGGTGGCTGCTTCAGCCCCAGCTATCATGCTCATATTCCAGGTAGGGAGAAACAGGATTAGGTATACTTTCTAAATCCTTGTTCAATATAATCATTGCTACTCAGGGTGAAAAGTTCGGACCCTTTGCTGGAGAGAAGAGAATGCCTGAAGACTTGGATGAAAATATGGATTACAGGTTGATGTGGGAGGTGAGGATATGACTTATTTTAATGTTAAAAATCATTGTAAACTCAGGAGCCTTTAATGTTTCAGGTTCGTGGGAGTAAGGGAGAAGTTTTGTACATTTTGGATGCTACCAACCCACGGCACTCCAACTGGCTTCGCTTCGTTCATGAGGCACCATCTCAGGAGCAGAAGAACTTGGCTGCCATTCAAGTGAGCTTATTTGCTTCTCATTTGTACTATGCAATGGTTCAGCATTTAAAAAAATTTGTTTCAGGAAGGAGAAAACATTTTCTATTTGGCAGTTGAAGATATAGAAACAGACACGGAGCTTCTGATTGGCTACCTGGATAGTGACATGGAGGCTGAGGAGGAAGAACAGCAAATTATGACAGTCATCAAAGAAGGGGAAGTTGAAAATTCTAGAAGACAATCAACAGCGGGCAGAAAAGGTATTGCATCTTTAATTGGTGATCTGGGAGAATCTCATGAATATGTTTCCTTGTGAATGTGCAGATCGCCTTGGCTGTAAAGAGGACTATGCTTGTCCTCAATGTGAATCGAGTTTTACCAGTGAGGATATTCTTGCTGAGCATCTCCAGACATTGCACCAGAAACCCACAGAGGAGAAAGAATTTAAGTGCAAGAACTGTGGGAAGAAATTCCCAGTTAAGCAGGCTTTGCAAAGACAGTGCGTATATTAAAGAAATATCTTTAAAATTACTTTTCTTTCTCTTTTTCCTATTTCCCTTTAGTGTTCTTCAGTGCACAGCGAAAAGCAGTCTAAAGGAGTCTTCGCGAAGTTTTCAGTGCTCTGTTTGCAATTCTTCCTTCAGTTCAGCATCGAGGTTTTGTGTCTGAGTTATGAAATGGCTGTTATCTTCCTGTTCCGCTTTGCTGGTTGTCTTGTAGTTTTGAGCAGCACCAGGAGACTTGCCGGGGGGATGCCAGGTTTGTGTGCAAGGCTGACAGCTGTGGAAAGAGGCTGAAGAGCAAGGATGCCCTGAAAAGACACCAGGAAAATGTCCACACTGGTGAGGAGTCGTTGGAGGGTCGTTTCCGAAGGTAAATCATCATGGTATTTTATTTCTATTTTAGGAGATCCTAAGAAAAAGCTTATATGTTCAGTGTGCAATAAAAAGTGTTCTTCAGCATCAAGCCTACAGGAACATAGAAAGGTCAGTAAGATAAAAATTCATCACAGTTTAATGTTGATTTAACTGTCTATTTAACCTTTTGCAGATTCATGAGATATTTGATTGTCAAGAATGTATGAAGAAATTTATTTCAGCTAATCAGCTAAAACGTCATATGATCACCCACTCAGGTAAACTATATACTTTTTTTGTTTATAGTGATTGTTTTCTCTTTTATCCTTTACCTTTATATAGATATGAGATTGTCTCCACTCATTTTTTTAATAGAAAAACGACCCTATAATTGCGAGATTTGTAATAAGTCTTTCAAGAGGCTTGATCAAGTGGGTGCTCACAAAGTAATACACAGCGAAGACAAACCTTACAAATGCAAACTTTGTGGAAAGGGATTTGCCCACAGAAATGTTTACAAGAATCATAAGAAGGTAAAACTTATTAATATTATTATTATTTTTTAGATCCTCCTGACTCAGTGTTTTTCCTCTGCAGACCCACTCTGAGGAGAGACCGTTCCAATGTGAAGAATGTAAAGCTTTGTTCCGGACCCCATTTTCTTTACAGAGACACCTGCTAATACATAACAGTAAGTCACGATTCAGGCAGTTGAGAATATAATTGCTTCTTAAATGTTTCTCTTTGTTTCTAAGGTGAGAGGACTTTCAAGTGCCATCACTGCGATGCTACCTTTAAGAGGAAGGATACATTAAATGTTCATGTCCAGGTGGTTCATGAAAGACACAAGAAGTATAGGTGTGAGCTATGTAATAAGGCCTTTGTTACACCTTCAGTGCTTAGAAGTCATAAGAAAGTAAGTGGAAGTCTTCTGTTAGTTTGAACAGATATCCTTAGCCTTTTTATCCCTTTCCTTTTAGACACATACAGGAGAAAAGGAGAAAATCTGTCCATATTGTGGCCAGAAATTTGCCAGCAGTGGTACACTCAGAGTTCATATCCGGAGCCACACAGGTATGGAGATTGTAATTAGACTAGTGAAAAAATTTTCTGACATGGAGGCTTCCTTTATTTGTAGGTGAGCGTCCCTATCAATGTCCTTACTGTGAAAAAGGATTCAGTAAAAATGATGGACTGAAGATGCACATTCGTACTCACACCAGGGTAAGATTATATTCTGTTTCATTAATATTGATCAATTTTGGTGGTCTCTTTTTGTTGACTGCAGGAGAAGCCGTACAAGTGCTCAGAGTGCAGCAAGGCCTTCAGCCAGAAGCGAGGCCTGGATGAGCACAAGAGGACGCACACTGGAGAAAAGCCTTTTCAGTGTGATGTGAGTTTGGATTTTTTTCCCCCATAGTGTCTTATAATATGGTTGGTCTTTGGGTCTTTTCTAGGTTTGTGATTTGGCTTTTAGCCTGAAGAAAATGCTGATTCGACACAAGATGACTCATAATCCCAATCGTCCCCTGGCAGAATGCCAGTTTTGCCATAAGAAGTTTACAAGGAATGACTACCTCAAAGTGCACATGGACAATATCCATGGTGTAGCTGACAGCTAATAGGGGCTGTAAAGGAATTAAACTATTCAGAAGGGCTCCTAATATGAATCCCAGATTTTTATCACCTGATCAGCATAACAGAAGTAGCCAAAAGTGACTTACTGGTCTCATAGTTCTTATTTGCCTACATTTAGAGTCTGTAGATGCATATGCAACCAAAAAAAAGTCTTACTTTTAACAAGAAATGGTATAAATGGAAAAAAAATACAACTCCATAGCCTTGCAAAATGCAACTTGTGCTCTGTCTTATAAAAATGGAGAAAGGAGTCATGGCTCTCTTTCTTGGCCATCCCTCTGTAATGAAGTTTATAATATACTTCCCTAATAGGCCTTTTTATTTTATTGTTATTCTTTGTGTGTCTGTGTGTCTGTGTGTCTGTATGTGTCTGTGTGTGTGCACTCACTTGCAAATGCCAGTTGTTGCAGCTGGTTTTACCAATTTAAATAGAAATAAATCAAGATATCCAACTATTTCTTTGCAGATGAGGATAAGAATAAGTTATCAAAGTCTCAAGTTTGATAGGAAAATAAATAGTTGCTATTTTATAAGACAAACCAAGAGCTGAGCTTATCTAATAGCTCTGTGCAACAAATGAGTTTAAAATAGATATTTGATAACTAAAACATCTATTAAAATATTGCTCATTTTAGAGGATTCTTAGGAAACATTATTTATTCTCATCATTCAGATGCAGACATTCATGGTCTGGAATACTTTTATAAGTTCTACACAAAAATGACCATCACATTTAAATATTCAGCAGGCTACCCCTCTTGAATTTAGACCATTTAGCTTTAGAAATTAACAGTATACCAATATATATAATTAAAAATAGAAACCAAATAGATTCTCTGTATTTGGCAACAGAGTGGCAGAACAATAGTGGCATCTCCACATTTGTTAGGATGAACATAGCCCTTTCCCCTCTCCTTCCATAAAAGTGCACAGAACATGTTAGTGCAGATACAGTCCTCAGAACATTAACATTCCATTTTGCAAAAGACATTTTCCAGAATCTTGGCAGTAGGTAATTCTGAAACACTTTTGAATTACCTTCAATCATCCCATATAATTAGGAATCCAGAATACAAAGTACAAACTTGGCAATTGTTATGATTGAAACTGTCACTGATGCTTAAGGGAAATTGAAGCAAGAAGCATAATTTCTTCCTTTAGGTTATATTTCAGCAAAATACTTGACAGCAACATACAATGAACAGCTTGTTTGGAGAGATGATATGATACAATGTAATAGTGATGTCAAAATAACCTGGAGGAATATCCAAAAACCAGAAAAACGTTAAAATGAAGCCCAACTCATGAACCTCTCTAACTGAAGCCCAGTCAAAAGAAAGGAAGTATAGTTTTAAGGAAGTTATTTGGTTCTAATGAGTTAAGGAGAAAGGTTATCTGAGACACAGTTCTTTGACTTCAGGAATCTCATTTTAGAATTATATTCATGCCCAGTTCCAGTTTTAAAAAGAAACATAAAGATTCAATGTAGACATTTGAATGTTGTAAAATACTAAATTTGAAACTCAGAAGAGATAACTTTTAAAAACATAAATCCTAAAATTATAGTTTAGAAGATATTTAAGTATAGTTATATGTAGTATTTTGAATCTGAAATTATAGACTGTATTTTATAAAAATAAATTTTGGTCTTGTTTCTCACTATATCATTTGTTTCAACAATATATTTTTAGATCTAAAGTGTTTTCATTTTAATATGATAGTGTGTTTAATATCATTTGAATATAAAAAGACAGCTGTAAAATTTGATAGTGTGTATTATTTAAGCACATCCTGTATATTTCTTTGAATGCTGCTTTCTCTATATGGGATGCTTTATATCCCGATTATGTGATGAATGTAAAACTTGAAAGGAGTCCAAATTCCAATTTTGTGTAATCTCAGTGAGTCACAGTTCACATGGCTGCTGGGGAAATTACCCTGAAAACTGTGGTGTCGCTATGCTGTGGAGTAAACAGACAGGCAAGAGGTGCTGGGCTTTATCCTGCTGAAGGTTTATAGACATGGAAATCTTTAGAAAATGGTGTAGAAGGACCTACACCAGAGAGTGGTACACCACTCTCTCCTTTCAGAGGACTGAAACCAAAACAAGTCCTTAGTAGACTATTTGTATGCTGTAAATTTTTATCCAAAAGACAAGTATTCATGGGTAGTTTCAGATATATTAGCATTTGCTTGCTAAAACTTTTAAATTACTTAGTAATAACCAAAAAAAGACACTATTTTAGGCATGATTGATCAATTGAAAGCATAGATAATCATAAGGAAAAGTCTTACAGACAAGCTGAAGTACAGGTACCTACTTTGAAATGTCTTCTGTTTCCTGCTGTGAAAGATTTTGGCTGGGGTATTTTCTTGAGAAAAGACCAGACCCTTAGGTGCCTATAAAGTCTAAGTAATTGAGACTTAGAAATTGGCTAAGTAAATTTAAGAGACGTTCAATAATGTAGGTGGGTTCAGATACCCTTTTATAATAACTGTCTTCTTAGTATATTAACACTCAAGATGTTTGTGTATCTTTAATTTGCCTTTGTTTCACAATAACTGGCTTTTGTTTTCCTTTTCATGGTGTGTTGTTGGCTATATAGAGGCATTTATTGGTAAATTATAATCAGCAGTTGCACCATGGAAGTATTCTTGGTGATAAATTCTTGGGGTTACATAGTATAGTTAACATGTTATTTTCAAGAAACATGAGTGTGTGTGTCTGTGTGTGTGTGTCTGAAGAGTATCACTTATATGCAGTGCATATACATGTAAGTGCATTACTTTGCTCAAATATCTTCTGACCTATTACAGTCAACTCATGCATGAGTGTGAACATGTATTACAGAAGGTCTTACAGCCTTAGTTTCTGTTTTAGATTTTATGTGCTGCTTCCTTTCTCAAACAAAAGCATGAAAGGAAAGAGGATAAGTACTAGAAATATTCATTTTTTTCCTTCACAAATCTAAATGTTGCTTATGAAAACTCATCTTAGAGTAATGAATATGTGGAAGTGGGTAGGTAGGAGGAAATGTGCCTCTTTAAAATCCTAAAATTTTACCATTGATATTGACATTTGTTTGCGTGTATATAAATGGAGCATGTGTAAATATAGAATTCCAATAGCATTTTTTATTTTATTATAAATCTATAATAAATATATATAAATCACTACCAGACTTGGTGTTAGCATTTTATTTTACTATAGA